TGGCTCTGCTTCCTCCATCCAGCCACCGTGGCCTCCTGGCACAGCATCCCTGGCAGGCAGAAGGGCCCGCCCCCCACATGGGCACCCACACAGAGATTCCCTAGGCAGCTGGAGCTTTCTGCCCCCAGGTCCCCGCCATGAGCCCGGGCTGCGGCAAACCAGCCTCATGGAGCTGGCTCCGTCTTTCCTCCCTGGGGTGGGCAGCGCTGACCTCCGGGACAGTGCTCTGGACCCCAGCCCCACTTGCTCTAGATGCTCACCCACCGTCCCCAGGAAGCAGAACAGAGGGGTCGGACCCCTGGTCCTTCCTTTGAGTGGGTGAGGGATCTCAGTGCCTGGGCCTATGAAATGTAACGGGGCATCAGCAAGGCCTGCCTGGCAGGAGTGGAGCGATGGGGACGAACATGCACGTGCCCAGTGGCTGCAGGTGCCATGTGTGGGCACCATGGTAGATGCGAAACAGCTGAAATTGGGGGTGTTTAGCCTGGGGAAAGGAAGTCTCAGGCCCACGAAGGCTCGTCTTCCAGCCTCTGGGAGGACGGTGGGCTGAGGGTGGGCCCAGGAGTGGGGGTTACAGGGACACAGGATCCTCCCTAGAAGCCAGGTCAGATGTCACTGTCAGGGCGACCCCAGGATGAGCTAGACTGTTTCCGGGGTGGGGAGCTCCTCTTCCCTGGGGGTCTCGGGGCTCGCTCTCAGCTGGGGGAGGGCAGAGGGGCTCCGGGAGGCCTGCTATGCTGCCCCGCGATCACCTTCCGCCGGCCGAGCCCTCCCGGTCTGCGCCCGGACACAGGGCCTAGGAGCCCGGCCAGGGCCACAGGGCAGTGTAGTGTTGGGGGAGGGGACTGGTTGGGCGACCCAGAGCTGGTGCGACTGGAGGTGGCCCGCGAGGGATCGGCGAGGAGCGGAGGAGACCGCGCCTCCCCGCCGCGTTGGGCCGACAGAAAAAGGCCTAGGTCCGGGGTCCTCACCTTTAACGCGTCCCTGGCCGCGGAGACGGTGGGGGGGGCGGCGCGGGCGGCGCATGCGCGGCGCGGCTGGAGCGGCCGGACAGTCCGGCGTCCGGGAACGCTCAGGAGCCGGAGGAGCCGGAAAGCGCCGGGACCCCTCGCGGGGCCTCTGAGCGGCGCGGGCGGACCCGAGCCCCCAGCCCGCTGGCGCCGCTGCCCGCCAGGCCCCGGGGGCGGCGGCCAAGATGTCCGTGCCTGTGAGTACCGCGCCGCCCGGGACCCCGGGCCGGCTCGCCTCCAGAAGTGGTAATGTATTTACAGATGAAAAAATGAGGGCTTCCAGACTGTGCTGATGTGAGCCCCGCCATCCGTTCTGGTTCAGAGCATAATCGTCTCGTCTTCAGAAAGAAGGAAGACAGAACATGCCTGCCAAGCCCTTCCTCTCTTCTGTTCTGCTCTCCTGGAAAGTTCTGGACTTCTCTGGCCCAGGGCCTCAGGGGACTGGCCAGCCCTGCTCCTGTGGGCACTGGGCAGAGGGACAAGGCGGACCACCTGAGCCTGCTGGAGGGCCGGTATCCCAGGGCAGTAGTGATTAGGGAATGTCTCTGTTCTCACACCTGTGTCCTCTCTCCCCAGAACGTGCTGGCCAAAGCGCTCTATGACAATGTGGCCGAGTCCCCGGATGAGCTCTCCTTCCGCAAGGGTGACATCATGACGGTGCTGGAGCAGGACACGCAGGGCCTGGACGGCTGGTGGCTCTGCTCGCTGCATGGGCGCCAGGGCATCGTGCCTGGGAACCGCCTCAAGATCTTGGTGGGCATGTATGATAAGAAGCCAGCAGGGCCTGGCCCCGGCCCTCCCGCCACCCCGGCCCAGCCTCAGCCTGGCCTCCATGCCCCAGCGCCTCCGGCCTCCCAGTACACGCCCATGCTCCCCAACACCTACCAGCCCCAGCCAGACAGCGTCTACCTGGTGCCCACTCCCAGCAAGGCTCAGCAAGGCCTCTACCAAGTCCCGGGTCCCAGCCCTCAGTTCCAGTCTCCCCCAGCCAAGCAGACATCCACCTTCTCGAAGCAGACACCCCATCACCCGTTTCCCAGCCCGGCCACAGACCTGTACCAGGTGCCCCCAGGGCCTGGAGGCCCTGCCCAGGATATTTACCAGGTGCCACCTTCTGCCGGGATGGGGCATGACATCTACCAGGTCCCCCCGTCCATGGACACACGCAGCTGGGAGGGCACGAAGCCCCCGGCAAAGGTAAGGCTGTCCTGGCACAGTTGTGCAGCCACGGGCAGCAGTGAAGTCGGCTCTCTGCCCCCAGGTGGTGGTGCCCACCCGCGTGGGGCAGGGCTATGTATACGAGGCCGCCCAGCCGGAGCAGGACGAGTACGACATCCCGCGACACCTGCTGGCCCCGGGGCCACAGGACATCTATGATGTGCCCCCGGTTCGGGGGCTGCTTCCCAGCCAGTATGGCCAGGAGGTAGGTGTGGGGTGCGCAGCGGTGGGAGGGCAGCGCCGTTAACCCTGCACTGTTTCTGCCCCAGGTGTATGACACACCCCCCATGGCTGTCAAGGGTCCCAATGGCCGAGACCCGTTGCTGGAGGTGTATGACGTGCCCCCCAGTGTGGAGAAGGGCCTGCCACCGTCCAACCACCACGCAGTGAGCAAATGCCAGGGCAATGCCAGGGCCAGATGGACAGTCTTGACCACCGCTTGTCCCCCAGGTCTACGACGTTCCTCCATCGGTGAGCAAGGATGTGCCCGATGGCCCACTGCTGCGTGAGGAGACCTACGATGTGCCCCCCGCCTTCGCCAAGGCCAAGCCCTTTGACCCGGCCCGCACCCCACTGGTACTGGCTGCGCCCCCTCCAGACTCCCCGCCGGCCGAGGACGTGTATGACGTGCCGCCCCCGGCTCCTGACCTCTACGACGTGCCCCCTGGCTTGCGGCGGCCTGGCCCGGGCACCCTGTACGATGTGCCCCGTGAACGGGTGCTTCCTCCTGAGGTGGCTGATGGTGGCGTGGTCGACAGTGGTGTGTATGCGGTGCCTCCCCCAGCTGAACGTGAAGCCCCGGCAGAGGGCAAGCGCCTGTCGGCCTCCAGCACCGGCAGCACACGCAGCAGCCAGTCTGCGTCCTCCTTGGAGGTGGCAGGGCCGGGCCGGGAACCCCTGGAGCTGGAAGTTGCTGTGGAGGCCCTGGCACGGCTGCAGCAGGGTGTGAGCGCCACCGTTGCCCACCTTCTGGACCTGGCAGGCAGCGCCGGTGCGACTGGGAGCTGGCGTAGCCCCTCTGAGCCACAGGAGCCGCTGGTGCAGGACCTGCAGGCTGCTGTGGCCGCTGTCCAGAGTGCCGTCCACGAGCTGTTGGAGTTTGCCCGCAGCGCGGTGGGCAATGCTGCCCACACATCTGACCGTGCCCTGCATGCCAAGCTTAGCCGGCAGCTGCAGAAGATGGAGGACGTGCACCAGACGCTGGTGGCACATGGTCAGGCCCTCGACGCTGGCCGGGGAGGCTCTGGAGCCACCCTTGAGGACCTGGACCGGCTGGTGGCCTGCTCGCGGGCTGTGCCCGAGGACGCCAAGCAGCTGGCCTCCTTCCTGCACGGCAATGCCTCACTGCTCTTCAGACGGACCAAGGCCACTGCCCCGGGGCCTGAGGGGGGTGGCACCCTGCACCCCAACCCCACTGACAAGACCAGCAGCATCCAGTCACGACCCCTGCCCTCACCCCCTAAGTTCACCTCCCAGGACTCGCCAGATGGGCAGTACGAGAACAGCGAGGGGGGCTGGATGGAGGACTATGACTACGTCCACCTACAGGTGGGTGCCGCCTGCCCAGCCCCGGCTCCTCTGCCTCAGCGCAGCCCCTGTCTCTGCCCTCCAGGGGAAGGAGGAGTTTGAGAAGACCCAGAAGGAGCTGCTGGAAAAGGGCAGCATCACGCGGCAGGGCAAGAGCCAGCTGGAGTTGCAGCAGGTGAGGCCCCGGAGCAGAGCAAGGCCCAGCTTCTAACCCTGCTCCTGCTTCCCTCCTGCCCCAGCTGAAGCAGTTTGAACGACTGGAACAGGAGGTGTCACGGCCCATAGACCACGACCTGGCCAACTGGACGCCAGCCCAACCCCTGGCCCCGGGGCGAACAGGCGGCCTGGGGCCCTCGGACCGGCAGCTGCTGCTCTTCTACCTGGAGCAGTGTGAGGCCAACCTGACCACACTGACCAACGCCGTGGACGCCTTCTTTACCGCCGTGGCCACCAACCAGCCGCCCAAGATCTTTGTGGCGCACAGCAAGTTCGTCATCCTCAGCGCCCACAAGCTGGTGTTCATCGGGGACACACTGTCACGGCAGGCCAAGGCTGCTGACGTGCGCAGCCAGGTGACCCACTACAGCAACCTGCTGTGCGACCTCCTGCGCGGCATCGTGGCCACCACCAAGGCCGCTGCCTTGCAGTACCCATCGCCTTCCGCGGCCCAGGACATGGTGGAGAGGGTCAAGGAGCTGGGCCACAGCACCCAGCAGTTCCGCCGCGTCCTAGGCCAGCTGGCAGCCGCCTGAGGGTGGTGACCCCAGGAGGGAGGCAGGGGAGGGGTGCGGCGGTCCCAGCTCCCTGGCTCCCATGTCAAGAGTCGCTGTGCCACAGGCTTAGGGACAGGACCCCAGCTCTGCGTCGGTCCTGGTGCCCTGGATGCCCAGGAATCTGTATATATTTATGGCCGGGCAGGGTGTGGGGCCATGCCTCCTCAGGAGCCGAAGCCCAGGGGCCGGCCAGTGGCCTTCCCCAGCATGCACCACGGGCCCGGGTTGGGTCACCAGACGGGGCTGGAGTGTGAGGGTCCTGCAGCCTGCAGGACCTCGTGCCACCCCGAGGGCTGAGCCTGGTCCCACGAGGGTGCCGTGTCCCCTGACAGGGCCAGTGCAGTTTGGTGTGTCCTCCGCCTTACCAGGAGAAGAACCTGAAGAACTATTTTTCGTTATTGGTTTTCCAATCATTTGACTAAGAGTCTCCATTTAAATAAAGTTTTTAAAAGGAAGAGCAGCTGCCTGAGGGTGGCAGATGAGAGCAGCCCGGGGTGGGTGACGGTTCTGGGGAAGGCACCCGGGGGCAAGGGCCATGCGTGGCATCTCCCGGGAGGGCAGAGGAGGAGTGGGTCTCTCTAGAAGAAAACCAAGGAACGCCGAGGCTGGGTGTCTCCTGGAGGCGGGGTGAGGCCTGCAGCTGGCCACAAGGCCCTGGGAGCCAGGGCAGAGCCTGGGCCCAAGAAAGGGGGCAGTTTCAGAGCTGCAGGGTCTGGGGCCCAGAAAGCACAGCCTGGGCATGGCCCCTGCAACCCTAGGGAGCTGCCACAGTGAGCACCTGCCCATGCCCACAGCTGGCATCTGGAGTGAGGGCAGATTGGGGCAGGAACAGCTGCACAAGGGGACGGGTTCCTGTGAGCCGAGGGCACCGCTGGGGGCTGCATCCAGAGCTCTGCTTAAAAGAATCTCATCCCAGCCTGCGGAACTCCCGAAGTGCACATGGAATTATACCTGGACCTGGCATCTGAGTTGGGAGGGAGGGGCTTGGAGAAGACCCTTGCCCTGGGCAAGTGTGTCCCCCTTCGTGGCTCCCCCACCCAGCAGCCCGCAGCCCAGATGGAAGCTTCAGGGTGCTTGGAACCCCTGGTGCTGCTCCCAGCCCTGACCGTTCTGCATATGAACATGGGCCTTGGTTTCCCCATCTGTATGAAGAAGGGAGTAGGGCTGGGTGATTCGCAAGCCCTCCTGATCTTACCTCTACAGAGGTTGTCCCCGTGACAGCATCTGTCCCCCCACCTCAGCCACATCATGCTCAGCCCACCTGCCTTGGTGAGGACACAGAGGTAAAGGTGTATGCAGTTGCTCTCAATGGCTTTATTTGTGTTTTACACAGATGCGGGG